CTTCCAGGAAAAGTACTATAATACATCGAAAAGGGGACTTTTAACTGTATCTGGTAGAATTCCAAAGCATTTAACACCCACTAGGGTCAACGCGGTGACTCCCATCCTACTGAAGTGCAGCCACTTCTGGCCTGGAGCGCAGCTGCTGGTTAACAGCTGTCCAACCTCAGTGCTCCCCACTCGAGACCTTTAAGAGGAGCTCACCGAACCCAATTAAATAACATATATCGTTAGTTTCAAATCACGCTTCTTGTGTCGTGCAAATTTATCTGGAACGGAGAGAAGTACCTCGTGCTTCTCGGGACTTCATCAACTCGGTTTTGGCAATTTTCTTCCTACTTCTTTATCCCTTTCTCTTTCCCCCCATGTACCACTCTAATCTGCCAGACGGAACAATTTAGCCTTTTTCAACTAAAGGACCGGAGGAAGGAAGAGTTAGAGAACTGGACTTGGGGATGAGCGGTGGTGTTAAACATTTACCGGGAGAGGGGAAGGGGCGGGTGCGCGAACAAAACCCCCAGGCAACGTTCCTCCAAGTGTGCGGCCCTACCTCCCGGTTCCCCCGCCTCGGGCAGGGCCGGACTGCCCAAGGCAGAGGCCAGCAGAGGAAGGAGGGCCGGAGCCCCCGCCCGCACCTTCCCCCACTCCAGCCGCATTTTCCCCGAACTCGTACGGGCGCTGGCCTCCGGGCAGCAGCCGGCCCGCGGGTCCCCGCGGGAGGAAGGCGAGCCAAAGCCCGGCGGCCACTCGGATTGTTACGCGCATTCAACTCCGCGGAGTGCGGGGCGCTGGGGTGCAGAGGGGTCTCCGCCCGGCGCCACCCAGGTCCCCAGGCGGGAAGCGGCTCAACTGGGAAAGCAGCCGGCGCCCGTGGTCTCCGGGCCGGCCGCCCGCGTTCTTCCGGCCAGCCCCCCGCGGAGGGGAGGGGCGCCGACGCCGCGTTCTCGGGGCCCCGCAGCCGGCGGAAGGGCCGCGCATCGCGGAAGCGCGGCGGCAGCTGAGGATCAGCTGCTGGAGGAGGCGGAGAGGCAGAGGGAGGAGCCTCGGGGGGAAGGAGAGGGAGGGGACCGTCAGGAAGCCGCGAACGCCGCCGAGTGTCTGCACACCTCGCTCTGCCTGCCATGGCTGGTTAAAGAACCATCCGGATCGCAGCGCGGGGGGAGGGCCGGGTGGGGGGAGCAGCGGCCGCGCGTGAGGCCGAGGGAGGGGCGGCGGCGCGAGCGGCGGCGGCGGCGGTTCCAGCATGAAGAGGAGAGCTGGCCTGGGGGGCAGCATGAGGTCAGTGGTGGGCTTCTTGTCCCAGCGGGGCTTGCATGGGGACCCCCTGCTCACTCAGGACTTTCAGAGGAGACGCCTGCGGGGCTGCAGAAACCTCTACAAGAAGGACCTCCTCGGCCACTTCGGCTGTGTCAATGCCATTGAATTCTCCAACAATGGAGGCCAGTGGCTGGTCTCAGGTAAATCAACCCCCTTCCCCTCCCCGCGCCTCGTTAATAATACATCACTTTTCTGTTCCAACAGCTATCCCCTTTTCCAGGGCACAGTGAGGCCAGCAGATATTGAGTAAACCGGAGAAAATCAGGAAGGAGAAAAGGTGCTGTGCTTGGAAGTGAAATTATGACAGCATTTTAAGCACAGATTCTTATTTCCTTCTTAAGGAGGAGATGACCGCCGGGTTCTGCTATGGCACATGGAACAAGCCATCCACTCCAGGGTCAAGCCCATACAGCTGAAAGGAGAGCACCATTCCAACATTTTTTGCCTGGCTTTCAACAGTGGGAACACTAAAGTGTTCTCTGGAGGTAAAAAGGGAGATTCTACCTTGGGAACGTCAAATGATCAGATGTCTGCTTTTTTCTTTTGCAGGCAATGATGAGCAAGTTATCCTCCATGATGTTGAAAGGTAAATAGATTGGTGGTGTGTGAAGGTGATTGGTGTGCCTCTGTCTTGCTCTCTTATCTCCCAGCAGTGAGACATTGGACGTGTTTGCTCATGAAGATGCAGTATATGGCTTGTCTGTGAGCCCAGTGAATGACAACATTTTTGCCAGTTCCTCAGATGATGGCCGGGTTCTCATTTGGGACATTCGGGAATCCCCCCATGGAGGTAGGCTCACTGTGCAAATGACTGTTGGACTGGAGTGAACTGATTATAATTTTTCTTTCCACAGAGCCCTTCTGCCTGGCAAACTATCCATCAGCCTTTCATAGTGTCATGTTTAACCCTGTGGAGCCCAGGTTGTTGGCCACAGCCAATTCAAAGGAAGGAGTGGGACTCTGGGACATTCGAAAACCTCAGAGGTGAGCCCCCTTTATTCATAGGTGTTAAAACTCATGCCTGATTCCTGTGCCTTGTGCCTTCCAGTTCTCTCCTGCGCTATGGTGGAAACCTGTCCCTCCAAAGTGCCATGAGTGTACGATTCAACAGCAACGGGACCCAGCTCCTGGCCCTGAGGCGACGCCTGCCCCCTGTGCTCTATGACATCCATTCCCGCCTGCCTGTGTTTCAGTTTGACAATCAGGGTTACTTCAACTCATGCACCATGAAAAGCTGCTGTTTTGCAGGAGATCGTGACCAGGTAAATGCTGTCTGCCTCCTGCATCTCACACTGATATTAATAGTTTACTAGGCTTTATTTCCAGAAACCAGAGGCTGAGGGAAAGGTGATTTTCTTCAGGTTGTGTTTAGCAACAAAGCCTATCTTCATGGACCTTAGAAGACCCAGAACAAAGACCTCTAGCCAACATGTAAGCACCTAGACCATGGTTTCCCATCCTTATAATGTTATCTATATATTTTTTGTTCCAACAGTATATCCTTTCGGGCTCTGATGACTTCAACCTGTACATGTGGAGAATTCCTGCAGATCCAGAAGCAGGCAAGTATATCCTTCACATGAATGTACTGCTACATCTGATTTTTGTTTCCTTCTGTTTTCCCAGGTGGCATTGGTAGGGTGGTCAACGGAGCCTTCATGGTGCTGAAAGGGCATCGATCTATTGTTAACCAAGTCCGATTTAATCCCCACACCTACATGATCTGCTCTTCTGGTGTAGAAAAGATTATCAAGGTGAGGCACCTTCCCCTTCTGTCCTTTTAGAGCTTGTTGCTTTTGTTTTTCATTTTCTGTTCAGATCTGGAGCCCATACAAGCAGCCAGGATGTACTGGAGACCTCGACGGTCGGATTGAGGACGATTCCCGCTGCCTCTATACCCATGAAGAGTACATCAGCCTTGTGCTGAACAGTGGGAGTGGCCTGTCGCATGACTACGCCAACCAGTCGGTCCAGGAAGACCCCCGGATGATGGCCTTCTTTGACTCACTGGTACGCCGAGAGATCGAGGGCTGGAGCTCTGACTCAGACAGTGACCTCAGTGAGAGTACTATCCTCCAACTGCACGCTGGGGTCAGCGAGCGCTCAGGCTACACTGACTCAGAGTCTTCGGCCTCATTGCCTCGCTCCCCGCCTCCCACAGTAGATGAGTCTGCCGACAACGCCTTCCACCTGGGGCCCCTGCGGGTCACCACCACAAACACAGTAGCCTCAACTCCACCAACACCCACGTGTGAGGATGCAGCCTCTCGCCAGCAGCGTCTGTCTGCTCTGCGGCGCTACCAAGACAAACGCCTCCTGGCCCTTTCCAATGAGTCCGATTCTGAGGAGAATGTCTGTGAGGTGGAACTAGACACAGATCTCTTTCCCCGGCCACGGTCACCCAGCCCCGAAGATGAATCCAGCAGTTCCAGCAGCTCTAGCAGCTCTGAGGATGAGGAGGAGCTGAATGAACGCCGAGCCTCTACCTGGCAGCGGAATGCCATGCGGCGCCGACAGAAGACAACCCGAGAAGACAAGCCCAGTGCCCCAATCAAGCCCACCAACACTTACATTGGAGAAGACAACTATGATTACCCCCAGATCAAAGTGGATGACCTCTCCTCCTCCCCAACCTCGTCCCCTGAGCGGAGCACTTCCACGCTAGAGATTCAACCAAGCCGGGCATCACCAACTTCTGACATAGAATCAGTTGAGCGAAAAATTTATAAAGCTTACAAGTGGCTCCGCTACTCTTATATCTCCTACTCAAATAACAAAGATGGAGAGACCTCCTTGGTGACCGGGGAGGCAGATGAAGGGAGAGCAGGAACCAGCCACAAAGACAACCCAGCCCCTTCTTCCAGTAAGGAAGCCTGTCTAAACATAGCAATGGCCCAGAGGAACCAGGACCTGCCACCTGAAGGCTGCAGCAAGGACACTTTTAAAGAAGAGACTCCTAGAACTCCCAGCAATGGCCCAGGCCATGAGCACAGCAGCCATGCTTGGGCAGAGGTGCCAGAGGGTACCTCTCAGGACACTGGCAATAGCGGCTCTGTAGAGCACCCTTTTGAAACCAAGAAGCTCAATGGAAAGGCCCTGAGCAGTCGGGCTGAGGAGCCGCCTTCTCCTCCTGTCCCCAAGGCATCTGGCTCCACTCTCAACAGCGGGTCTGGCAACTGTCCCAGGACCCAGTCTGATGACAGTGAGGAGAGGAGCCTCGAAACCATCTGTGCCAACCACAACAATGGACGCTTACACCCTCGTCCCCCTCACCCTCACAATAACGGGCAGAACTTGGGGGAGCTGGAGGTGGTGGCCTACTCTTCCCCAGGACACTCAGACACTGACCGTGATAACTCGTCCCTGACAGGGACACTCCTACACAAAGATTGTTGCGGGTCTGAAATGGCCTGTGAGACCCCCAATGCTGGAACAAGAGAGGACCCCACTGACACCCCAGCCACAGATAGTAGCAGGGCTGTTCATGGCCACAGTGGCCTCAAAAGGCAACGAATTGAATTGGAAGATACAGATTCAGAGAATTCCTCCTCAGAGAAGAAATTAAAAACATGATAAATACAAAGGGAAAACAAAAAGCTACAAAAGTAGCCTTACAAAAAAAAAAAAATTGTTTAGTGAATACAGAGGAAAGGAAAAACAAGTATTAAAGGCACATGAAACCAGGGCCTGAAATTTTGTGTCTGATGCTGCTCCCTTCTATCCAACATTCAACAACGGGTCTGAATGTCTAGCTGGCCATTGGCTTGTGCTGTGTTAAGAAAGGGGAAAAAAAAATAACCCAAGTGACTCCTTTCTAGTGAGACGTGAGCGTAGTGTGCCGCGCAAGGCTCTGTGGAAGTAAATCTTTGTTGAGACGTTCGACTTGTTCTTGTGTACGCACAATGGCACGTGTGCGCTTATTGTCTCATAAGACCTTCCTTTTAGTTCTCCATCAGAAAGGACCTATGAATTTGTACTTTTTGCCATCTCACCCTGTTTACATGCCATAGGTGTTCTGGTCTGGATGATGGGTGCCTGTTAAATCAGGTTGTGCTGCCAGTGAGTTGTAGATTTATGCTGGAAGAATGGAGAATGGAAACAGGCCTTCAGCCCATTGGCTGCGCTGGAGAGGAAAGCATGGTTCCTTTCTTAAAGAAATCTTCCATGTTTTCTCTAAGTAACACTTCTTTATTGAGCATTTAATGTGGACATACTATAAAAAAGAATTTTTAATGCTAATGAGAGGTTTAGCACTTAAGATCAGATTCAAGAGAATATAGATTCCTGATAAATTTCACTGTTTGCAAATTGAGCAGTGCTGCAACATGTACTGTATGAAGGCCATAAAATAGAGCTAGTCATGGATAACAGACTTTAACCAGTTAGGTGCTAGATCCTAAGAGGCACTCACAAGGCCAGCAGGTGCTTCCTTGGCTCCCATGATCGATCGAGGCATAGTGAAAGAAGGGCAAAGACAGCTTTCCAGAGCTTTGTGCTCAGGCTACTAAAGTAGTTGTTATAGGTGTGTTAACGAAGAAGCTTAGTGAGGAGCAGAATGTGGTACTATATTCATTTAACTCAACCCAGAACCATTGGTCAGAATTGGTGGGACTGGCATCTTCCCTCAGACTTGCAGTTGATAGAGGCTGTGGTGTTCTCACTAGACTTTGCAGAGCAGTAGGCATCTCAAGGTAACAGATTCTTATTGAGTAGGTCTATTAGGAGTCAGAAGGTGTTGGGGAGGAGTCTCTGGCTTATGACTCCTGGTTCCCATTAGTCTTAAGTCTTCTGGTTCCCATAAAAGACTCAGTTTTATTGAGGTAGATACAGGTTTAGAAGAGAAAAGAGCAACAGATTTTCAGCGTTGCAGTCACTCGGTTATCTATGAAGGGTTGTGCAAAACAGGAAGGTCTGGGAATGACCAGATATCTTGTTGGCATAAATGTTATGAAAAGGCAGAATACTGGCAAGAAATGAGGAAGAGAGAGAAAAACAATATAACTTTCTTGAGTGCAAAGGTGCTAGACAACTAGGAGCCCAGCTGGGATTGGTGTAGGGAGGGCCGAACGCTGACTAGTGTGGCCTCACTGCCCCAGGCTTCCTTTCAGAGGAAGGCCTGTCCTGCTGGAACTGGAGCCAAGGGGAGGCTGCCTATGAAGGCAGAAGATGTGGATGAATTCAGGCACTGGGGGTGGGGGGGTTATTTATAAACACAAGGTGGTTGGTTTAAGCCAAAAGGAGATACCATCCTGATAAGCTCTGTGAAAGAGAAGATGTGCCTGGTGTGTGTAATGCGGCTGGGGTATGAAAACACTGAGAAGGAGATGAAGGAGTGTGTGTAGCATGGGGGTGTGTACAACTTAACACCTGGACTTTTACTGGGGGAGTGGGAAAGTGATTCTGTAACCAACATTAGAATTACTTTGGATTTGTAATCAGATTGGTTCTATGATTTGTCTTTGACTATTCACAGATAATTGTAAATGCTGGTTTTATAAGCCCAAGTCATTTTACATTTGCTTTTCCAAAATGTATTAAATTGGAATTTTTTAATCCTTTATATACAAAAAAAATACGATCACTCAGTGTGTGTTTCTCTTCCCCTTCTTAGTCAGCACACCCAGTCCTTTATTTTATTCTATTCTATTTATTTTATTTTAATAAGTACTTAGCCTCTTCTGACTTCTCAAAGGACAATCGGATACATATCTTCCTGAAAAGAAGTAGTTAAAGTTCCCTTGGGAACTAGCTACTTGGTAGTTACAATTCCCAAATGCAGAACTTGGTCTTTTCATGTTAAAAGCCTTAATCTCATTTGGGTACTCAAAAGAGAAATCAGAGTTTATTCTGGTTAACTTGAGAAGCCAAGAAAGATCATTTTTAGCAAGTATGCCTTCCATCCTTGGCAGAGGCTTCCCAGCATCCTAGGCTCAGCTTACCGGGTGATAGGCCCCATAAGACACACACATGAGCAGGGTGAGAAATGCTTGCTTTATAGCTGCTCCACCCTCATCTCCAGAGATTTTGTGTCTATGGTTGTGGGTCTGGAAACCTGGCAGGAACCACTTCTAGAGTACCTTTGCCTAAACTCTTTTAGAATTGAGGCCCCAACTTTGATGGCACATTTAATACCCAATTTCTTCCATAATAGATATTTTTAATAGCAGGACAGATGGCACTGATTAGATCAAGAACTATTTGGAAGTGCCTCTTATGTTTTTTTCCTGCATTCTGTACATAAAGTTTTAAGTGGCAGGTCCAGATATGTAAAATCATTTCTCTCTATTTTCCAGCTGGTTTTGTTAATGATTCTCTAGGACAGCAGGTAAATGAGTTAAGTTGTTGGCTTGGGGCAAGTGAAGTTTGTGACTATGCTTGATTTAATAAGCTGAGAGTCTCTTGTTTGTCTGTCAAGGTGCCTTCCTCTGCTGAAGCCTTACCTCCTTCTCACCCAGTAACGGTTAACTCTTCTCTTGTGTATATGCAAATAAACCTATTATTCACTTCTCACGTCTTCCTCTTCTCTTCCAGGGAAGACTTGGTTGCTTAGACACCTCTCCTTTATTTCTTTTCTGTTTTAA